GACAGGAATCTCTGCCTCTCTGCCACTTGGCAATAGGAACATCTCCCAAGTTTTTTCAATTTTTTTTTTTTTTTTTTTTGAGACGGAGTCTCACTCTGTCGCCCAGGCTGGAGTCCAGTGGTGCTATCTTGGCTCACTGCAAGCTCCGCTTGGGTTCACGCCATTCTCCTGCCTCAGCCTCCCGAGTAGCTGGGACTACAGGCGCCGGCCACCACGCCCGGCTAATTGTCTTTTGTATTTACTTAGTAGAGTGGGTTTCACATGTTAGCCAGGATGGTCTAGATATCCTGACTTCGTGATAAGCCCGCCTCAGCCTCCCAAAGTGCTGGGATTACAGGCGTGAGCCACCGCGCCCGGCCAGCTTTCTCTTTTCCTTTTTTTTTTTTGAGACGGAGTCTCGCTCTGCGCTCTGTCGCACAGGCTGGAGTGCAGTGGCGCCATCTCAGCTCACTGCAACCTCCGCCTCCCGGGTGCAAGCAATTCTCTGCCTCAGCCTCCCAAGTGGCTGGGATTACACGCGCCCGCTACCACGCCCGGCTAATTTTTGTATTTTCTACTAGAGACGAGGTTTCACCATCTTGGCCAAGCTGGTCTTGAACTCGTGACCTCGTGATCCACCCGCCTGGGCCTCCCAAAGTGCTGGGATTACAGGCGTGAGCCACCGCGCCCGGCCTCAATTCTTAACCTAGCTATCAATTGCAGTGTTAAAGAAAAACGCCTCAGTCCTAATGCACTTGGTCAAGAAAACACTGCACTACTGCAAAATGATCAAAGCAGCATTAAACTGTGGACTGCTGGATAAGTGCGGAGCTCTAGAGATGATGAAGGGGAGAGCATCTCTGCTCAGTAAAAGCTTTCATGGGCAGCGACTGAAAGAATGAGGCCCAGAGGAATTTCTAGGAACTTTCCAAGAGAGGAAATTCAAACCCGAGAACTCCCAAGAGGTGTCTCCCACACCCCTGTTCTCTGACCCTGCCATGGCCACCCTCCCCCGTCACAGGTCTCTGCGTGCCATGCACCTAGAGTCCACTTCGTCGCGACTCTCCAACACCTATTTTCTCCAGGAGCTGCTTCGGACCCGTTTGTTTTTTTTGTTTCGTTTTGTTTTGTTTTTCTGACAGCGACAGCCCTTGGGCAACGCTAATCATTCCAAGCAAATTCTGTCATGCCAAGACCTCCCTTAACAGCACGCGCCCACTTGTTTCCAACTCTCCTGCGAATTGGGCTTCGGGAGCCTCCGAAACCAAGGCTCGGAGATGTGGAGCGCACAGGGGAAGGGTCGAGCTGGGACCCACACCCGGCTCTTCCTCCCACACCGCCTGTTGAGCCCAAGGCTCAATTTCAACACAAAGCTCTCCTTCCCTCAATTCCTTCAACGACGGGTAACCTTCAACGAACACCTACCGGACCAGAACAGAGTGTACGAGCGGCGCGGGAAGGTGGCACAAAGGCATGGCCCAGAGGAGTGGCAGGAAGACTCAGCCGGGGCCCTCCACTCCCCAGCCTGCCCGGCCTGGGCAGAGCCGCCGGGCCGCCCGAGTCCTGGGGCTCGCGGAGGAACGGAGATGGCCTCCGCAGGGGCTCGCGGAAGCCCCCAGGGCGTCGGACCGTCTCACGCGCGCGTCCCGCGCCACTCACCTGTGGGACCCATAGCGTCGCCCGCTTCAGAGGTGGAAGCCGCCATTCCGCCACCGCGCCAAAACGTCGTCATCAAGCTGCGCGCAGAGCCACGCCCCGCGGCCGGGCGGGAAAAGCGCTTCTACCTCTTTGGGCCGTTACCTCAAAAGGTACGTGCGCAAAGCGAAGAAGGCCGGCCGGCAATTATTTCCTCTTTTGCTCATATTCAAACAGGCTTGAGTGACAACTTGAGGACAAGGCGGCGCCTCAACAAGATTTCACACAGCAGCTACGGGGGCCAGAGAAGCAGCACCGCATGGTGTGGCAGGAGAAGGAGGACATGCACAAGGTAGGCAGTTCGGTTCTGGGTGAGAAAGGCTTCAAACATAAAACATCTGTAATTTTTTTTTCAGCAATTGGTTGAAGCTTCAGAGACATTGAAATCCCAAGCCAAAGAACTGAAAGATGCCCATCAGCAGCAAAAGCTGGCCCTGCAGGAGTTCTTGGAGCTCAATGAGCTCATGGCAGAGCTCTACTCCCAGAAGCAGAAGGTGTGGGACAAGGAGGAGGAGATGGAAGTAGCCATGCAGAAAGCTGACATGATGTGGCAGGAGATCTGAAGATCCAAGAAGCTCAGAAAGAGGATGCTGTTTAGCCAGATGCGGTGGCTCACGCCTGTAATCCCAGCACTTTGGGAGGTCGAGGCGGGTGGATGGCCTGAGGTCAGGAGTTTGAGACCAGCCTGGCCAACATGGTGAAACCCTGTCTCTATTAAAAATGCAAAAATTAACCAGGCATGGTATTGGGTGCCTGTAATCCTAGCTACTTGGGAGGCTGAAGCAGGAGAATTGCTTGAACCTGGGAGGCGGAGGTTGCAGTGAGCCAAGATCATGCCACTGCACTCCAGCCTGGGCAACAAGAGCAAAACTCTGTCTCAAAAAAAAAAAAGGGGGGGAGGAAGCTATTTAGATATTTCAGCGATGGTATTGACTGGACTTTTGTATGACCTTAATAAAACATCTTTGAAAACTTGGGCTGCATTATGTAAATTACTTTAAAAT